CTGGGATTACAGGCGCCCACCACCAAGCCTGGCTAATTTTTTTGTATTTTTAGTGGAGACGGGGTTTCGCCATGTTGGCCAGGCTGGTCTCGAACTCCTCACCTTACGTGATCCGCCTGCCTTGGCCTCCCAAAGTGCTGGGATTACAAGCGTGAGCCACTACGCCTGGTTACGCATTTCTTTTTAGGCTCATTCCTGGGTATGTCACCGGCCCTATGGCGATTGTGAACAGCACCTGCAGATATTTGAGGGCGTGCGCAGCCAGGGTTCCCGCTCTGGGCAGGGGGCACAGCGAGGTGACTCACGGGTAACCACAGGTGGCCACGAATGACTGCTAGAAAGTGGGAATTTTAGGGGAACAGAAAACGGAGAATAGCGGGGCGCACGGGGAGGCTCTGGAACCTGGGCGAGCGGAGCGGCGGACGCCGCAAATGCGGAGGGCGGGGCAGGGTGGCCCCTGGCGGGTGTCTCCACCTCTGCGGCCAGGCCCCCCAGCGCAGCTGCCCTGGCCCCGCCCACCACTCCCAGAGCCCGGGGTTGGGTCCCAGGTCGCCCTCAGGAGCCAAGGCCCCGCCCACCACGCTCGGCCCCCTCGCCTCAAGCCCCGCCCACAGTTCGGGTCCAGACCCAGGCTCCGCCCCCTTCCCCCGCCCACAGCTCCAGTTCCCTTCGCAGGCCGTCTCTCCACGGGAGGCCCCGCCCCCCACCCTCAGCCCCGCATCCGGCTGAGTCCTCACCCCAGGCCTCGCTCGCCGCTGGAGACCGCGCTCACTATCCGAGGAGGACCCTCCTCTGCCCCGCGTCCAGCTTTAGTCCCCGACTGCGTTCATCGCCAAGGGCCCGCCCACTGCCTTAGGTCGCGTCGCCAGCCTTGGGTCCCGTCGCCAGCCTTGGGTCCCGTCCCCGGCTGCACTCACCGCGAGGCCCCACCCTTAGCTCTAGTCCCCGGTGTCGCCCACCGACGAGGCCCCGCCCCAAACTCCAGTCCCGGGCTGCGCTCACCGCCGTGGCCCCGCCCCCAAGCGCCAGTCCTCGGCTGCGCTCACCGGTAGGCCCCGCTCGGGTTCCGCCGAAGCCCAGCCCCCGCAGGTCGCCCCTCCGACGCCGGCGCGCCGCAAGGGAGGCCAGCTCGCTCGCAGTGGGGAGGTCGCGGCTCCAGTCCTCGCGTCCCCGCCGTGGTCCCGGTGCCTGTCCCATCCCGCGGGCGCGGCCGTTGCGGGCGGCGCGGCCCGGGCGCGCGCGGCGAATCTGCGGCTGCGAATCGGCTGGAGCGGGGCCTCGCGAGAGCGGCGAGGCCTGGGCGGCTGGGCCTGGGCGGGCGGCGCGGGCTGCTCCGGAGGCTCGGGTGGCTTGAGAGTCTTGGGAGGCTCCGGGCGCTGCCCGCGCGGTCGCCGGCATGACGGGCCGCGTGTGCCGCGGTTGCGGCGGCACGGACATCGAGCTGGACGCGGCGCGCGGGGACGCGGTGTGCACCGCCTGCGGCTCAGTGCTGGAGGACAACATCATCGTGTCCGAGGTGCAGTTCGTGGAGAGCAGCGGCGGCGGCTCCTCGGCCGTGGGCCAGTTCGTGTCCCTGGACGGTGAGTCCCGCGGGCTGGCGCTGCGCGGATTTTTTGGCTGATCTGTCTTTTTTTGTGTTTCCAGGTGCTGGCAAAACCCCGACTCTGGGTGGCGGCTTCCACGTGAATCTGGGGAAGGAGTCGAGAGCGCAGACCCTGCAGAATGGTATTTCCCACCGCGGATGCTGCTGAGCGTGCTTGGCTAAGAGCTGCCTCGTGCTGTGTCCTAGGGAGGCGCCACATCCACCACCTGGGGAACCAGCTGCAGCTGAACCAGCACTGCCTGGACACCGCCTTCAACTTCTTCAAGATGGCCGTGAGCAGGCACCTGACCCGCGGCCGGAAGATGGCCCACGTGATTGCTGCCTGCCTCTACCTGGTCTGCCGTACGGAGGGCACGCCGCGTATCCTTTGGTTTGAGAGCCTCCCAGAGGGCCCACTCGACAGGATCCTTGACTCCTGCTGCAGACATGCTCCTGGACCTCAGCGACCTGCTCCAGGTAGACAGCCTCCGTCCTGCATCTTTCCCCACTGCTGTTTCTGGTTGTGATCTCTCCATCTCAGGTGAATGTGTACGTGCTTGGAAAGACGTTTCTTCTCTTGGCAAGAGAGCTCTGCATCAATGCGCCGGCCATAGGTAGGCATCTGGGTGAGATGCTGGGGTGTCCGAGGTGGGCACTGAGGTGCTGTGTCTGCCGCAGACCCGTGCCTGTATATTCCACGCTTTGCGCACCTGCTGGAATTCGGGGAGAAGAACCACGAGGTGTCCATGACTGCCCTGAGGCTCCTACAGAGGATGAAGCGGGACTGGATGCACACAGGCCGGCGCCCCTCGGGCCTCTGCGGAGCAGGTACAGCGGGCCCTGCCTGCCTGGGGGATGCTTGGTTGACGAGGCCCGTCTCGTTGCCTTCCAGCGCTCCTGGTTGCAGCCAGAATGCATGACTTCAGGAGGACTGTGAAGGAGGTCATCAGTGTGGTCAAAGTGTGTGAGTCCACGCTGCGGAAGAGGTGAGGGGCTCTCATTCATGGCATGGGGACCAAGCTCCATTTCCCATGTCTGGCTCCATTTTAGGCTCACGGAATTTGAAGACACCCCCACCAGTCAGTTGACCATTGATGAGTTCATGAAGATCGACCTGGAGGAGGAGTGCGACCCCCCCTCGTACACAGCTGGGCAGAGGAAGCTGCGGATGAAGCAGGTAGCGCCGGCTTTGGTGTCTGTCTGTGCTGGTTCACGAAGCCTCTTGCCCTGTTCCCTTTCAGCTTGAACAAGTCCTGTCAAAAAAACTGGAGGAGGTTGAAGGTAACCAACCAATCTTCCCATGTAATGCTTCTGCTGACTTTTTGCTTTTAACTTATGACTTCAGGTGAAATATCCAGTTACCAGGATGCAATTGAGATTGAACTAGAAAACAGCCGGCCAAAGGCCAAGGGGGGCCTGGCCAGCCTGGCAAAAGATGGTGAGTCCACTGTGCCCGGCCCCTATTCAGACGCCTGGTTAACAGGTGGATTGTGTACACCTAGGCTCCACCGAGGACACCGCGTCCAGCTTGTGTGGCGAGGAGGACACAGAGGACGAGGAGCTGGAAGCCGCGGCCAGCCACCTGAACAAAGACTTATACCGGGAGCTCCTTGGTGGTGCCCCCGGCAGCTCGGAAGCAGCAGGAAGCCCCGAGTGGGGCGGCAGACCTCCGGCCCTGGGGTCCCTGCTGGACCCCCTCCCCACTGCAGCCAGCCTGGGCATCTCAGACTCCATCCGCGAATGCATCTCCTCTCAGAGCAGCGACCCCAGTGAGTTCTGATGGGGCCCTGGGGGACGCTGACTGAGTGACGCGGATGCTGTGCTTCCCTCCAGAAGATGCTTCAGGAGACGGTGAGCTGGACCTCAGTGGCATTGATGACCTGGAGATTGACAGGGTACGTGGCAGCACCCCTTCCCAAGAGGGGCTAAAGCCAGCCCCACTTCCCTGTGCTCGCCCAGTACATCCTGAATGAGTCGGAAGCCCGCGTGAAGGCCGAGCTGTGGATGAGGGAGAACGCCGAGTACCTGCGGGAACAGAGGGGTAAGCGCCACCCGCCCACACTCACACGCAGGCAGTGACGCTGGCCCCCTTTCTGAACTTTTAGAAAAAGAAGCAAGAATAGCGAAAGAGAAGGAGCTCGGCATCTACAAGGAACACAAGGTGGGCGCCTGTGACGCTGGGCCTGGCCTTCTCACGGGAGGCATTCTTGCTTGTTTCCCTCAAGCCCAAGAAGTCTTGCAAGCGACGGGAGCCAATTCAGGCCAGTACCGCCAGGGAGGCCATCGAGAAGATGCTGGAGCAGAAGAAGATCTCCAGCAAGATCAATTATAGCGTGCTCCGGGGCCTCAGCAGCGCCGGCGGGGGCAGTCCGCACAGGGAGGATGCACAGCCCGAGCATAGCGCCAGTGCCAGGAAGCTGTCACGAAGGAGGACGCCGGCCAGCAGAAGTGGGGCTGACCCTGTGACCAGTGTGGGGAAAAGGTACCATCCTGTCCTGAGTGGCTGGGTTAGGGGTCCTGCAGCCTAGGCTCTGTTTTGTCCCAAGGAGGGGCTGGGACAATCCGTGGGGTCGGTGCCTTCTCCAGCCTGGGTTCGGGAAGAAGAGTCCCCAGCCCTGCCGCCCTGTGCCTGCTCTGCGCACCCTGGCTGCATTGCCGTCTCTGCTGAGGTGATGGGTGAGAGCAGCACACTGCTGAGGAAGGAGGATGTGGGTGGAGAACGTGGCTGAGGGACGTCAAAGGCGGGATGTGCTGGCCTCAGCGCACAGGGTCACGAGGCTCTGCAGCTCCATGCAGGGCCGCCTTGGAGTGGGTCGGCCTCTGTGCACAGCTTGCCGCTGGGTGGCGGCTGCAGGCTCTCCTGACGAGGCCATGGGCAGCTGGGCTCACCTGCTGCGTCTTGGGGGCCTGTGGCTGGTCCATGTGTCCCTCTGGCAGTGGAGATGGGGTTGGCGGCTTAGCTTCTGGGTCCACCCTTTGGTGGTTCCGACCTTCACTCCACCCCACCGAGTCTCCGGGCTGGGTGTGTCTGCTGGTCCTACTGCTTCTTGGGATCTCTTGCGTTGTCTCCAGCTGCTTCCGCCTGTGGGGCAGTGCTGACTCTCGGCAGCCCCGTCAGGGCCTCCTGTTGTTTGCGGTATTTGCGGTGGTTTCTCCTTGGCCTTTTGAGCTGCTAGGCTGGCCACTGCACCCCGCGAGAGTTGGCTGTGCTGTGGCCCTGCCCCTGCCCCTCCCCTGGGGTGCCCAGGTGCTACTCTGTGAGGGAGCCTGACCTCCTGGCAGGCTGGTGCTTCTCAGCCGGCGTCTCAGCCCCTCAGGAGGGCCGCATGGGCTGTCTCCTCCACATCAGCCATGCACTGGTCCTCTGGGGGTGCATTCCTAGCACAGCTCCTGGCATGCGTAGGAGGTCAGTGGGGCAGAGGTGAAGTCAGGGCAGGTCTGTGGCTCGGTTCCCCTGTGCCTGAGCACTCCCAGGTCCGATCTGAGGCTTTAGTCTCCGTGTCCTCTGCCTGCCTAGCCAGCCTCTGTCAGCGCTGGAGGTGGGGGTCCTGTCCCAGTTGGGTGATTCTGGTGCCTGGTGACAGGGTTCACAGCCCCCTCTGTCACATCTGACCAGCTGGCCCAGACAGGGCCCGGGTGTGCATGTGTGTCTCTCTGTGTGTGTATACATGTACATGCAGTGCGTGTATGCCTGTATCTGTGTGCATGCAGTGTGTGCCTGTGTCTGTGCGCATGCAGTATTTGTGTGCATGTGTGTGTGTGTGCCTGTGTCTGTGTACGCAGTGTGTGTGCCTGTGTCTGTATGCCTGCAGCGTGTGTGTGCATGTGTGTGTGCGCCTGTGTATGCAGTGTGTGTGCATGTGTGTGTGTGCCTGTGTCTGTGTATGCAGTGTGTGTGTGCCTGTCTGCGTATGCAGTGTGTGTGTGCCTGTGTCTGTATGCCTGCAGCGTGTGTGTGCATGTGTGTGTGTGCCTGTGTCTGTGTATGCAGTGTGTGTGCATGTGTGTGTGCCTGTGTATGCAGTGTGTGTGCATGTGTGTGTGTGCAGTGTGTGTGCATGTGTATGTGCCTGTGTCTGTGTATGCAGTGTGTGTGTGTGCATGTGTGTGTGTGCCTGTGTGCATGCAGTATTTGTGTGCATGTGTGTGTGTGCCTGTGTATGCAGTGTGTGTGTGCCTGTGTCTGTGTATGCAGTGTGTGTGTGCCTGTTTCTGTGTATGCAGTGTGTGTGCGCCTGTGTCTGTGTGCCTGCAGTGTATGTGTGCATGTGTGTGTGCCTGTGTCTGTGCATGCAGTGCGTATGCACACAGTACGTGTGTGCGTTGGTGCACTCAGTACGTGTGTGTGTGCATGTGTTCTGGTGTCTGCACACAGTGTGTGCCTGTATCTGTGACTGCACATAGTGTGTGTGCATGTGTGTAAGTTTTTGTGTGCAAATGCAGGTGTGCACGCCTATGTGTCTCTCTGTGCATGCAGTGTGTGTGCATGCAACATGTGTACCTGTATGTCTACAGATTGTGGTGTGCAGGTCTTTGTCTCTATGTACACGTGTGTGCATGCATGTGTCTGTATACACTGTGTTTCTCTGTGTGCGTGGGGCGTGTGTGTGTGTCTTAAGTCTCTCAACTGTGTGCAGTGTGTGTGCATCTGTGAGTCTGTGTGCACACACATCTGCGTGTTCGTGCACTGCTTCCTGCTTTAGAAACCCATCAGTCTTCCCCCCAACATGGCCATGATCTGATTCGGGAATATTTAGTGTTCTAAGACGGAAGCATGAAGACCTCAGGGCTGGGGACCCCCCACACTCCCACCCCCACTCAGGCCTGGGCAGCTCAGGCAGTTCCAGCGGGGCAGGGGAGAGGGGGTCTACCTGGGGACAGAAGGGCTTGTCCCGGTTGCCCTTGCAGCCCATGGGGGCAGCTTTTCACCCACACTCGGGTGAGGAAAAAGGGATTTGGACCACTTGGAAAGAGGCTGAGGCTCCGACGTGGGGAGGGGTGGTGGGGAGGGACCATCAAGGAGGGGTTCAGCTGAGGAGGCACTGCCTCAGCCCAGCGACCACAGCGTTCCTCAGCAGCAGCTGTGCTGCCTTGGGTGGCCCAGGCATGGCAGTCCCTCCTTGCTGTGGGGGAACCAGCCTGAGCTGCACCCCCTTTCTCTTTGGCTGCCGGTGGCTGCCTAGCCCATCTCCCTCTGGCCACCTGCCCCTGGTCCTGCGTCATGATGCATGCTTCCCCTGATGACAGACAACTGCAGAACCTGAGCTGGGCCACTCAGGGGTGTGGGCAGCTGAGCCACGCAGGGGTGTGGGCAGCTGAGCCATGCAGGGGTGTGGGCAGCTGAGCCACGCAGGGGTGTGGGCAGCTGAGCCACGCAGGGGTGGGCCATGCATGGGTGTGGGCAGCTGAGCCACACAGGGATGTGGGCAGCCGCTCCCTCCGAGCTTGTCTCCTCCTCACTCTGTGGTCACTCGGGCTGCTTTGACCCTCGGGGTCTTCCTCTAGCCCATGCAGATCAGTCTGTCCTCATGCCTGAGCGTCCCACTCTGGGGACAGGCAGAGGGGCCAGTGTGGGCTGTGGGCCCCAGCGCCCATATCTGGAAGGGGGACAAAGTGGGGGCCCACCAGATGAGCTGCCCTCTTGCCTGCTTACAGGCCCCAGGATCCCCCCAGGCTGGGCTGGGGCCGAGCTTCAGCCAAGCGGGGTCAGCAGGTGCTGGCGCGGCTGCGAGAGGGAGCAGCCTGAGCCCAACAGTGGGTTTGCGTGAACAATGGGCCGCAGCGCCCCACATCCTCAGGCCCCTGGCTGGGGACCCCCGTACAGGCCAAAGCCATGGCCGAGGTGATGCCAGGTGGGAGCTTGTTCTCCAGGCGCTCTCAGGCCCTCCCGTGTGGCCTGGCTGCCTCAGGTTCACACAGGATACTGCGTGGAAGAGGGGGAAGCCCTTGAGACAGGCCCCCAGCTAGCCCGCAGACCCCAGGAGCCCTTGCGGTTCTGCACTCATGAACACTACGCACCCTCTCTCCAGCCGGGTTCTGCAGGAGTAGGGAGCTTTCTGGCCCCCCAGGGTGAGGCCTGGCACAGCTGCTTCCTGGTTCTGGAAAAGCTGGACTTGTCTGTCAGGACCTTGGGTCAGTGCAGCAGGACCTTGTGGCTTGAATTTCAGCCTGTCCTCAGTGCCAGGTGGGGGAGGGAGGGTGTGTCCCTGCAGGAAGCGCACCCTCCTAACAGCACCGCTCTCCCTGTAGCCCCGTATTCCTGCCCGCCAGCATCTGCTCCTCTCTAGCTAAGGTACAGTCTGCCAAAGTCAAAGAAACTGCCTCTTCCAGAGGTTGCAGTGGGCCGAGATCGCGTCACTGCACTCTAGCCTGGCGACAGAGCAAGATTCCGTCTCAGAAAAAAAAAAAAGAAAAAAACTACCTCTCCTTGAGCCAGCGGGGTCTCAGGGCCCTTCTCAATGGGGGCCTGCTGGCCTCACCTTCCAGAGCATGAATCTCCTGGGGACTTAGTCCCACCGGCCAAGATCAGGCCTCCCACCCAACTGCCAGGCCTGCCTCCTGGAGCGCCAGCCACTTCTGGAGAGACCACAGTGGGGTGTCTCATTGAGGTCAGCCTGCTGAGAAGCCCCGCTGCAGGGCCAGCTGCCATCCCCAGAGGCCCCCACTCCACTGCACAGTGGGCCTGGGGATGGGAGTGGGGAGGGCGGAGCAGCAGCTGTCAGGCTCCAGGAAGCAGGCTGGAGGCCTGGCCTGAGGATACAGCACCACCAGGAGCCCTGGTGTCCAGACTGTCTCCAGTCTGGAGAGGGACCACATGGGGAGCCCGGGGCCTCAGCCTGGCTCACACCTGCTATCAGCTTCACCCCGAGCAGAGCTCCACGTCTAGATGTTCTGCTAAGGTCCACCTGTCATGGGGTCCCTTCCCAGTGTCCCGAGGGTTCATCTGACACGTCAGAGCCAGGCAGGGCCCTGCCTCAGGCCCCCTACCGCCTCCCCACACAGCTGTGCCCTGGAGGGAAGGGCTCTGCCCCGCTGCGTCCTTCCCCACAGGCCCTGAGCCCTCTCATTGCCCGCCCGACAGCCCTGTGTGTCCGTGCTGGAGGTTGTGGGTAATGCCTGCGTCCTCTCCCCTGGGCCCCCCTGTCTCCCTGGGGGGACCAGCAGTCTCCAAGAAGACTTGGCATGTGGAAGGCACCTTTGGCCTTTGTGTGTGGCGGGCCGGCGAGCAGGCCCTGTGCAGGGTGTTGTCAGCAGATGTAGGGATTGCCCTGGGCCTGGTGAGGGTTGGGGAAGCACTCTCGGGTCTGACAGTGTCCCTTCACCCTCCCTCCCCTCCTCCCTGAGTGAGGTAGGGCACCAGGCAGCTCCTTGAGGGCTCAGGCACTGTTGGAAGGGGAGTGGGCTGGGGAGCGGGGCGTCTGCAGCTTCTGTGTTTGTGTCGAGTGCTGCTCGCTGTTGAGAATGTGAACGGGTCAGAGCTCTGTGTTGATGTGCAGTGAGCACTGATGGAGCACACAGAACCTGGACGCAGAACCAGGCTTCCAAAGGGACAGAGAAACAGTCAATTAACACTGGGAAAGGGAAGATGGGCAAAAGGGAACAAGTGGGCAGGCGTTCGGGAGCCTGGGCTGAGGCCGCCATGCTGTGCTTCCTTTTGCAGGTTGAGGCCTCTGGTGTCTACG